CTGTGACAGTTCTACAGACTATATGTAAATCATCTAGCACAGTGCCTGTGTGTCCTGGAAACAAAATGCACATGCCCTATCCTGAAATCATTTTTGCATGAATTCAATTTAATTCATTAAATATTATTTAGACAAGTGAATAGTTTGCAAGGCAGTATCTTAGGCAGAAATATCTGCCTGAACGCTGAACAAAATGCCTCAGATCTCTTTCAGCCTGAGCTAACTGGAAGCAACTCTCTTACAAAATGAACACAGGTTAGTTTTCAAAAGGAAGGAAAAGGGTCTCTCTGGTGGGCACAGCCTAGAAAGGCCAGATGTAGTCAGGGCGCCTCCAAAGGATGATTCCAACTGCCCAGATGCATGCAAGTGTACATTTTCCCGATAAAAAATCAGCACACATGGCTTAAGAAGTAGATTGTGATTTTTTAAATTGATGTATAACATACAATAAAGTACTCTAATCTTAAGTGTACACTAGTTGATTGTTTTTACATATGGATACACCTCTGTAACTCCACCCTGATCAAGACATGAAATGTTCCCCCTAACCCAGAGGGGTTTATAATCAGAAAAGAACATCTAAAATCAGAACTGAAAACCGGAAAGCAAGTAAAGAACTTCGAAAGCTGGGCAACTGGGAAGCTGGATTTGGGGAAGGGTATTAGGCAAGAATAAGACAAACCGGACTTGTCTTCATTTTAATGGTGAATGTAGAGTACTTCTACGTGCTCACATTCATTACGCCCGTCGATCCTCACAATGACTCTGCGGTATAGTAGAGACTTAATACCATTTTGCATGTGAGGAAACAGAAACTTGTTCGGGGTTTCCGAGGAAAACACCTCCACCTGAAGCCGGAGAGAGAAAGAACTGGGTCTCCAAACCTTGCTCAGCAAATCCAGCCACGTGGCAGAGGGACAGGGAAGAGCCTGGCGTCAGGTTACCAGGCAGCGCCCCTCTGCTCGGCCCACTGGCAAGCGCTCCCAGCGGCAGGTATAAAAGCTCAGGCTGGCAGTCCTTGAACACTGGTGCTGAACCCCGCCGCGCGCGCTTTGAATTTCCCAGCCGCTAAGCGCCTCTCCTGGTCGGTGTCCCAGGCAGAAAGGTGCAGAGACCCATCTGACGCAGGACTCCAGGTATTTTAGGAGGGACCCATCGGCTTGCTTAATCTGACGATCCTTGTGCCTTTGTGCACTGCAGGTAGACAAGCTCCAGCAGAGAGTGGCCAGATGTGGTGCCTGGAGCGACTCCGCTTGGGTCCTGAGTGCCTTCGGCGGAGCGGAGACTGGCTTCTCCCGGGTCGGGCCCGCGGAGCCAAGTCTCGCACCACCGCCGCGTGCGCAAATGTGCTCACTCCGGACCGCATCCCTGAGTTCTGCATCCCGCCACGGCTCATGCCCCGCCTGGCCTTGGCTGCGCTCCGGAATTCTTGGGTCGAAGAAGCAGGGATGGACGAGGGCGCCGGCCGCACAGACTGGGACCCGCGCTCGCAGGCCGCGCTGTCACTGCCGCACCTGCCCCGTGTGCGCACCGCCTACGGCTTCTGCGCGCTGCTCGAGAGCCCGCACACGCGCCGCAAGGAGTCGCTCCTGCTCGGGGGCCCGCCCGCGCCCCGGCCCCGGGCCCACACCTACGGCGGCGGCGGCGGCCCGGACGCCCTCCTGGGGACCCTGCGCGTCCCGCGAGCTCCGGGCCCGGCGACCCCCGCGGCCCCCGGCTGTCCCCGCCCGCCCCAGGACGCGCTCGCCCGGCGGCCCCGCGGCTGCCGCCTCCTGCGCGTCCCCGACGGGCTGCTGAGTCGCGCGCTGCGGGCTGGGAGGAGTCGCCGCCTGACCCGCGTCCGCTCCGTCTCCAGCGGGAACGAGGACAAGGAGCGCCGCGCGGGCTCCCAGTCCCCGGCCCGGGCCCCCTCCACGAGCCCGCCGTCGTCCCGGGTCCCGTTTCCCGAGCGCCTGGAGGCCGAGGGCACCGTGGCTCTGGGCCGCGCCGGCGACGCCCTGCGCCTGGCCGCCGAGTACTGTCCGGGAACCGGGCGGCTCCGCCTCCGGCTGCTCCGCGCCGAGAGCCCGGCCGGAGGCGCCCCCGGGCCCCGAGCCGTCAGCTGTCGCCTCAGCCTCGTCCTGCGGCCGCCGGGCACCGCGCTTCGGCAATGCAGCACTGTGGTGGGGCGCAGCCGCAAGGCCTCCTTTGACCAGGACTTCTGCTTCGACGGCCTCTCGGAGGACGAAGTGCGCCGCCTGGCCGTTCGAGTCAAGGCCCGGGACGAGGGCCGCGGCCGGGAGCGGGGCCGCCTGCTGGGCCAGGGTGAGCTGTCCCTGGGCGCCCTCCTGCTGCTCTGAGGGCCCAGCCCTCCCCGGGGCGCTCTGCCCGGGGGACTCCGGACACTGACAGCCGCGTGGTACAAAATAAACGTGTATTTGTTGTTCTTATCAGTCCCGTTTCAGTACAACACTGGCAGAGATGATTCTAGATTAACTATCCCAGTAAAAGATATGATATTTTCCATAGATACCTCCAGAATTTTTTTCAGCAAATGGAATGGTTCTACAGTGTTTCCCAATATAGACAGCCATTTGCATACCATATGTACCACACACGCCTAGGAAATAATGAATCACATGAAGTGTTAGAACTAGAAAGTGTCTTGGCGATCTGTTTGCTCCAATCACCTCATTTTAAAATTGGTGCTTTCCACAACATGCATGGAGACCATCTTGGAGCATTTACTTTTGAAGCATTTTGTTTAAGACCCCGGATAAGAAAATGAGGGCAAAAGAGGTGAAGTGACTTGTCCAAGATCAACAGTGAATTATTAGTTGGAACGCCAGCCTGATACTCCTAGCTATATCTCACTGGAAAAGCATTGGAGAAAATGAAACCATTTTAATATTCTAAGCTTAAATAATAGTTATAATAGGCTAGGTGTGGCGGCTCACGCCTGTAATCCTGGCACTTTGGGAGGCCGAGGCGGGCAGATGGCTTGAGCCCAGGAATTTGAGACCAGGCTGGGCAACATGGGAAGACCGCGTCTCCATAAAAAATACAAAATTTAGCCGGACGTGGTGGCACGCACCTGTAGTTCCAGCTACTCTGGGGCTGAGGCGCAAGGATCACTTGAGCCTGGGAGGTCAAGGCTGCAGTGAGCCGAGATCGTGCCACTGCACTCCAACCTGGGCAACCGGAGTGAGACCCTGTCTGCAAATAATAATAATAATAATAAATAGTTTTACAAGCGTTAATTTATGTTTTAACCCCCAAAAGGAGGCACTGCTATGCCCATTTTACAGATGAGGATATTGAGGCACAGAATAAAGAGCAGAGCCAGAATTTGAACCTAGACAATCAGCATTTCACTCATTACTCTTATGTAGGTAATACCACAGTGTCTAAAGGGCTCGCTATTAAAGTTGCGAGTATTGTGCAACTTCTCTCTGAAACTGTTGACACTGAAGTTCGTGTCTACTTGTATTCCTCATCCTGCTTTTGGTGAAAAAACAAATTGCTTGAAATGAATAATTTATTATCTCATGCTAATAACTTCAGGCATTGAGATGAGCTGATGGGTCTAAAGCTCTGAGGAGGAAGCTAACCGGCCTCAGAATCATAGAAATGGGTGCCAGCCTTGTTGTAACCAGGTGAGTTTATCTGCTGGAACAGGCAGTGGAGAGTGTACAGATAGCATGGTTTTACCTCTGGCTTCTGATAATAATTCCAGATTTAACAATCCTGTTTTAGAGGACGATTTTCCCTCATCCCTTGAATTCACTGCCAGCAGGGCATTTTTTTCTTTTTTTTATGCAAATAGGAAAATGCATCCTAAATGAGGGTTTAAAAAATTGAAAATATTTAAATATACAGGATGGTGTTAAATATGACTCCATTATCAATCTGGATTCAGAAATGGTTTCTGCTTTATTTTATTTCATTTTATCTTTTAGAAACAAGGCGTCACTCTGTCACCCAGGCTGGAGTGCAGTGGTGTGATCATAGCTCACTGCAGCCTCTACCTCCTGACACAAGCTGTCATCCCGCTTTGGCTTCTCAAAGTGCTAGGATTATAGGCGTGAGCCACCATGCCCGACCAGTTTCTGCTTTTATTAAAATTGTTCACAGTTTTATACATTCATGTTCATTAAAAATGCTATTTAGAAAAGAGTTTGATAAAATAAATATTATACAAAATTCGAAGAAAAAAGAAAAGAGTTTCTGTTTCAGTCACAAATTAGGGTTATTGTGATGTGTATTTATGATGACCATTGAACAAATGTGAAGAATACTGTGAATTCTATGACTTTATCAAAATCAGCCACATCCAGGAGCTTGCAGTTGTTGACCAAATGAATGATGACATAGAGTAGTTCAGATCTATCATGTGCTCTTCTATCTAATCAGTCAATATTTCCTTGGCCCTCAAGCCAACATTCATTTTTTATGTATAACCTTCTTCATGATTTTGAAATTTTGATAGGGTAACTGCTAATGAGTTCACAAATGTAGCACTTTAAAAGGAAAATAAATGGAGAGTGAAAACAACTTGGCTACGTATAATTGTGGGTTTTAATTTT